ACAGGACTTCGGGGACAAACGCAAGACCGCGCGGGCAGCAGGGGCGTGGGAAGACGGGGAGGGGACCAAGGTGCAGGATCTGGGGCTAGAAGGACAGACAGCCGGCCCCGAGTGCTGAGGAGGGCGGGCGCCCAGTGGTGTCGAGGGCGACTTGGGGCGCGCGGCGGCAGGCAGCGGGGAAGCCGCCGCGAGGGCGTCCAGCAGGGCTCAGCGCGGCGCTCAAGTTCGGGGCTGGGAGCTCTGAATCCGAACAGCCCAGCGTGGGCAGAGGTCGTGCGCTGCGCGTACGGGAGACCGGGGAGAGGAATCGCCGGGAAAAGCAAATGGAGGGTGAAACTTGTGCGCCTGCCGGGGGGAGGGGAGCAGCAGGCGAGTGCGGGCAGGAACACGAGGCGGGGCAGGAAAGCCGCGGCGGCCGCGAGGCGCTGGGGACGCGGCAGCGGGAGGGAGGCCCCCGGCCCCCGGCGCGCAGGTCCTGGCCCTGGCGCGTGTTCGGGGCGAGGGCCGAGGGTCTCGTGGGCAGGAGTCTCCGCGCCCTCCCGCGAGCCCACACACTTACTTTCCAGCTTAGGCAGCGGCCGTCGTCGCTCCAGGGATCAGGGACATCGGCGCCGAGGGGTCGCCGCTGCGGCACCCGAAAAAATTAAAAAAGTGCCGCGGCGGCGCGGCTGCCCGCCCCTCCCTCCCCCACCGGCCCCCGCCCCCGGAGCGGCTCTCCCACCACCCCCGGCGGCGGCGGTGGCCAACTTGCCCCTCTACCCCTTGCCCATGGTGCCGCCTCCGCGGCCGGCGTCGACGCGGACTCAGCCCCGGAGCCCCCTCTACTGCCCAGAGGCCGCCGCCGCCGCCCGCCCCGCTGCCAGCCCTCCCGCCCGGCCAGCCCCGGGCTCCCGGGAACGTCAGCACGCCGCCGTCCCCGGGCCAGCTCCCGCCACCCCATTGGCGGGAAGGAGAGGGCTGGCCCTCCCCATTGGCCCGGCCCTCATATTGAACAGGCCAATGGGAGCTGCGGTTTCAGGTCGCCATAGAGACCGATGCTGTTCAGCGCGAGAGGGCCTGGAGAGGGTGGGTGTGAGAGAGAAGGTGTCTCAGGTCTCGGGCGCGGGAGGGGGTGGCGGAGAGGACAGGGAGATTCCCCAGCGCTGGCTCTGAAATCTGGGGCAGGCTTTCCTTGCCTTACTGCCAATCCCAACTGTGCCTGGTAGGGTTTGTCCCTGGCGTCAAAGGTAGGAACAGCTGAGCCCTTAGATGTACCCCTGACGGCGAGAGCCCAGGAGTGGGCGTTTCACTTTTCCTGCGTTTGGGGAGTCCCTGAGGCTATGCCCTTTGACCTTTGACATGTGTGCAGCTTCTGCTTCTCCAGGTGAGTTTGCACCCCATCCCTTCCATCGCTGCCTTTGTCATTTTTCTATTTTTATGACTAATAGATAATCTGGTATTCCATATGAAAAATGAGATGAGAAACATCAAGTACAAACCAGTAGACTATCAACAATTGCGTGCATTAACTGAAGCAAAGAAATTGGCTTCTGCCTCTGCAAAGCTAAAGGTTAGAAGTTGTGTGTGTATGTGTTTTTCTAGAAGTTGCTCCTCTTTTGTTCCTCTAAATCTAGATCAGAAAAGCAATGTTGACTTCAAAGTTATCCAAAGAACAAACACTAATAAAACAACACAAGCAAGTGTGGTGGCAGGAATACCAGAGGCTGAATGAAGTCAGGTAAGAACTGGGGGACATAGTAAGAACACGTATGTAACATTTATTGAGATCACATCTATTTCAGATGTAAAATGGAATCTGAAATAAAATCCCTTCTCAATGAAGAGAACATTGGAAATGAATGTCTTTGTGACCTTACAAATTTTGGTAAGATTTTTTTGATCCTATATTTAAAGGGGTGTTCCTTTAATTCAATTTTGTTTCACCATAGAGCAAGAGCTATCAGAACAACAGTGCACATATCTTAAAAATGTAATAAATCCTATTCAGCAGCTGAGAGCAGATCTAAAATACAGACAGCATCACACTTTGCAGCATTCACACCCACATATTGAGTTTAACTCCATGAAAGTATTGGAAGAGGTTAGTATGTTACCTTTATTTTCCATAATGTATTTGCCTACTACTTGTTCCAAATGTCCTATAGGTTGACTTTGTGAAGAAACAATTGAAAACTGTCTTTGAAAGACTTAGGCTGGAGCAACAGAGAATAGAAAATGATCTTTCAGACTGGAGTATAAAGGTAAGTGTGATGTGGCTAATAATTTATGTGTTGTTAAATAAAATAATCATATACTTTTTTTCAGATTCTAGATCATTCTTTGGAAGAAAAGACTAACCCGCTTAGTGAACTGCCCATTGAATTAGAAAGTTTGGAATGCCCATACCCTGATTTGAAATCTTCAATTCTCAGTGAGTTCTATAAGTTTACACAGAAATATCAGAAGAAGCTTCAAGACTTTAATCTGCAGTTGGAAGACATATACAGGTGATAAGATAAAACTGAGTCCTGTGTAGACTATAATATGTTGTGACATTTTTGTTGCTTCTAGAAACTGTCAACTAAGTGAAGAAGACCACTGGATTTACCAGGCTATTTTGGATCAGTACCCTGGAGATCTCTTTGGAAGAAGGACTCTGTATCTGGACATGTTACAAAGATATTTTCCTCACAAATCTAGGCATGATTTGGTGAGTACTGGACCTACCTACATACTGGCAAGTGATAAGTATTCACCCTCTGTTATCTTTTCAGGTTGAACACGAGAAATATTGTGACCAATATCGCTTTGCTATAGAGCAGCAAAATATCCTGATATCAAATTGGAATAAAAATAAGAAAGACTTTATACAGAAGGCTGTGCTGACACTCACTGAGGCTTGTGCAACACATGAAATGGAGAGCATGTTGGCTAAGGACAAGAAAAAGCAACAGGAATTGTGTGCTGATCTGAAAGCCAAGGTAAGATGCTGCACAGGTGTTTCAGTATTTGTTTACTGGAATGAAGTTTTTCTCTTTATTTCAGGTTCGTCAATGGCGAGCCCACCAAGAAGAGGTAGCAAGACTGGAAATGGAAATTTCTGCCAGAAGAAGAGAAAAGGAAGAGGAGAAAGAGAAACTGTGGAAGAAGAAGGAATTGTTGCAAAGAGCAGAGAAGAAAAAAAAAGTAAAAAATCTATTGTCAATACGAATGTGTGAAATTTAAATTTTATGTAACATTTATACAATAGATAAAAAAATACTGGGCCAAGAAAAAACAGAAGTGGCAAGAAATGGAAATGAGAGATCTTCAGCGTCTAGAAGAACTGAAGAAATTAATCGCTGAACAGTCACTAAAAGACAGAGAAAGGTAAAAGAAAATTTAAAATTGTGTGGTAATGGTTCCACAACTTCCTTCTGTGTTATTTTTAAAGGGTTAAATATAGACAAGAATTATTGGAAAGGCGTTTGATGGAGAAAAAGGAAGTGGCCCTTCAAGAAGCTCATGAAGACAAAGAGAGAGCACGGCGGCTAGAAGCCCTTAGGAAACAGGTGTTTTTCATTTGGAAATTTTCATGGGTGGTTGTTCCAAGTAGCCATGCTTTCTCATTTTTAGGTTGCTGTTGTTGCTCAATTTGATCCTGTTAGAATGATGTCAGATACAATGGCATCAAAAGCTAGAATGGGCATTGAAATTGAAGAAGAATTTATTCTTCAAAAGCCACTCTTCACATTGAATACATACAATGAACAGCAGGTAATTATGGAAATTAGCATGACTGATGAAAATTGTTATTTAAATTGTATTTTTATTTCTACAGATAATTTCTGACCCTAGACTTCGCTTCGAGTTAGCACTTCGAGAAGCTGGACTTCATAGAACACTTTATGCTAAAGAGATATTACCAAAAATTAGTCCTCAAAAACCTCCAAGAAAGGACATGGAGTCTACTGTATTTAAAATATAGAGCTCATCCTCAAATTCTATATGTAAAGAGCATTTTTCTTTGAAAACATGTATATGGATAATAATAATTACTACTTTCTAAAATGTTTGAAATATCAGACATAGAAATCATAGCATCTATTAAAACAACTTTGCCTTTCTTTTGTGATTCTTAGAATTTTATGCACTATATTTCCTGTATCTTTAAGTTATATTTAATAGTACTAAATTCCCCCAAATTATGGAACTTAATTATGGCACATATAGTACTTATACTATAATTTAGTAAACTACATGTTGGAGGTTATGTTATCCTATAAAAAGAGCTCAAAATAACTTTGTGAGAATTATAAATTATGTAGCTGCTACCTGCTAATGTTCATTTCTGCTTGTTATTTCAGAATTTGACTTTTTAATTATGGAAGCTTCATTATCATTAATACTTCTATTATTTCTTGATTATTATAAGAGGAGACTCAACCTTTCTCTAAATTTAGAAACCAATTTGGTACACCATGTTTACTGCAAACCAATCATCCAAACAATTTCATTTTGCAAATTAGCCCTTAAGAATAAATTAGAAATTAGAAATAGCATTTCAAGCATGGGAATATCTGTTTTGGTTTGGAAATATATATATTTGTGTGATTGTTTAGAAGAAATATTTAAAATTTCATAATATTTGGAATGCTGTCAAAAATTCCAAATTATCTATTAAATATTTAGATGATTTTATAGAAAAGGAGCATTTAAAATAAAACTCAAACATAAATATTTGACTATTTCTAAAAAATAATTTTTCAAGCAGAATAACAAGTTAGTGTTGTTGAAAGTTGCCATTGTTACAGTTAAGATTACCCCACTCCTTTTTCTGTCTATTGCAGCTCCCTGACATTTCCCACCTACCTCCCAGGGGTTGCAGCCTCTGTGCAATTACTGGAATAATGTAAAAAAAAAAAAGCCCAATCCAACTAGTGGAATCTTTGACTTTATGATTGTCCCCAACATCATGGAAATAAAAAATACAAGTACAGTCCCGTTAGAATAAATCTTCACAAAAGATTCTATGGGCAATATCTTTATCTGCATTCCAA